TTGATTATTATGCTTGTTAAGATAAGCTTTACTTTAAAATTACCTCTGATCACGATAAGTAAAAAAAATTATAATTGTGACTAGAATAAAATCTATAATTCTGACTAGATTTCTTTAAAATCTGCATTTATTATGTCAAAGTAGATCTATTATTGATAAACTTGCACTCAGTGTTTAGAAAGCTTATTTGTATAGTCTCATCTTGTTTTATTAATGTAAAAAGTACGCATGTTTGTGAGAACTTTACCAAAATCTTCATCTTTGTTGAAAAAAAATTTTTAAGTAGTTACTTAAAAGTTGTTTGATATGAGTGGACTAGAAAGGTCATTTTAAATTTGTTAACTGAGGCTGGGCGCAGTGGCTCATGCCTGTAATTCTAACAGTCTGGGAGACTGAGGTAGGAGGATTGCTTGAGCCTGGGCAACATGGCAAGACCCCATCTCTGCAAAAAAATTTTAGACATTAGCAAGGCATGGTGGTGTGCGCCTGTAGTCCCAGGTACTCAGAGGTTGAGATGGGAGGATCTCTTGAGCCCAGAAAATTTAACTGGAGTCTGCAGTGAGTCGTGTTTGCGCCACTCCATTCCAGCCTAAGTGACAGAGTGAGATCATCTCAAAAAAATAAAAATATAATAAATTTTCTGAGAACCAATTTTGCCTTGTTGAAATGTTTAAATGCTGATACTGTTCTTAGGATAATTACCTCAGAACCTGTATCTTTTAATACATCATCAAACATACTAATTAGATTAACTACTTGCCAGGTACTGAATATATTAAGTTAAACTTAAGGGCCTAGTTTGTTTTGCAGCATGAATGAAATGAATTGCCTAAAATTCCTTCATTAAATGACAAGATATTTACTTAAAAGCAGGGCTAATATGATTGTTGAGGTAAATTACTATATCTGTTGAAAGAGGAGAATTCTGAATCTTTTGCAGAGCACCCTTCTGTAACCTAGTTTTCAATTAACCGTTTTGTGAACCTGTGTCACCAATAATTGCTTTAACTGGACTAAGATTTTTTTTTTTTTTTTTTTTTTTTTTTTTTAGACAAGGTCTCATTCTGTTGCCCAGGCTAGAGTGCAGTGGTGTGAACATGGCTTACTGCAGGCTCAGGTGATTCTTCCACCTTAGCCTCCTGAGTAGCTGGGACTACAGGCACACACCACCATGCCGGGCTATTTTTTTTTCTTTTTTTGTATATTTTTGTAGAGATGGGGTTTTGCCCTGTTGCCCAGACTGGTCTCGAACTCCTAGGCTCAAACCATCAGCCCGCCTAGACGTCTCAAACTGTTGGGATTACAGGCATGAGCCACTGTGCCAGCCTAGAGTAAGATTCTTTAAAAGGAAGTACTAGCCTGAGAGAGTATGTTTCACTCTATATGGTAGTTGAGTTTGGGTTCTAGAATTAATCTACTTGAGTTGGAATCTCAGCTCTAGTTCTTTTTTTTTTTTTTTTGAGACAGAGTCTCGCACTGTCGTCTGGGCTGGAGTACAGTGGCGCGATCTCAGCTCACTGTAACCTCCGCCTCCTGGGTTCAAGTGGATTTTTCTGCCTTAGCCTCCTGAGTAGCAGAGACTGTATACAGGCACCTGCCACCACACATGGCTGATTTTTTGTATTTTTAGAAGAGACAGGGTTTCACTATGTTGGCCAGGCTGGTCTCAAACTCCTGACCTCATGATCCGCCCACCTCAGCCTCCCAAAGTGCTGGGATTGCAGGCAGAGCCACCGTGCCCAGCCAACTCTAGCTCTTAAAAGCAAAATCACTGGTAAGTCTCTATGCCTGAATCTCAGTTTCCTCATCTCTAAAATGACGGTAGTACTACTACTTATTTCACAGGGTGGTTGGTGTACACTTGCACATAGTAAATATTTGATAAATGTTATCCAATATGTTTATATTCTTTACTAAAAATATATTTTATTAAATGTACTACATGTAAAAGGACTTTTAATAGCATATTAAGAAAATATTTTCTAAGCCGGGTGTGGTGGCTGACGCCTGTAATCCCAGCACTTTGGGAGGTCGAGGCAGGTGGATCACTTGAGGTCAGGAATTTGAGACCAGCCTGGCCAACATGGGGAAACCCTGTCTCTACTAAAAATACAGCAATTAGCCGAGTGTGGTGGCGCATGCCTGTAATCCCAGCTACTCGAGAGGCTGAGGCATGAGAATCACTTGAACCTGGGAGGCAGAGATTGCAGTGAGCTGAGATCGCGCCATTGCACTCCAGCCTGGGCAACAGAGCGAGACTGTCAAAAAAAAAAGGAAATTATTTTCTTATCCATCAATAAATAAATACATTTACATAATCTTTAATGGCTGTGTAATATTTCAACTTGCTGTTTGCTATCATTTACTTAACTGATCATTTTTATGCATATAGAATTATATGTGATATATTTGCTTATTTTAACATTTTGTAATAACACCTTGAATGTGAATCTGTGTAATACTCTTGTTTCAAGCAACAATAACTAAAACACATAAAAAATTGTGTAGAAGTTTTCTGTAGCATTTAAATTTCATTTTCATTTCATGTTTAGGGGTTGAGATAGAGGCTGTTTCTCAGAGCAGAAAGATGTAAATTGCTGTCATGTGCCACTGGTCAGGAATGGTGTACATCAGTTGATACTTCTGAAGCACTGGGCCACCTGCTGGAATTTGTATAGGAATGTTATCCTGAATTTCGGTTTTATTTTACAATGATAACATAAGTTTAAAGCACATGCAGAGAAATCTGTGTTCAAAAGCATTTATGCTACTTTTGAGTTGCAGGGACAGTATTATAAAATCTTTTTGTGGGGTGAAGGAAGATGGGATGTCTGAGTATTTTTTTTTTCTCTCAAGCAGTCTCATTCCAATCAGCAGTGTAATTGGAATGCAACTCCAATCTGGAGGAGGAAGGGGAATTTTTGGCAAGGATATACTAAGTAGTTGGGAGCTTTATTCACATTAAGCGTAGATAGCCATTCATTATGAAAACAACTCAGTAAGAACAAGCATAGCATTCTCTTTCTACAGCTGCGATTTACTCTGATACTATTACCTGGTTTGTTGCATATAGATAACTCCTTTCCTACCAGAAAAATAAATTATTGACCTAAATGAAAATGGTAGTATTTACTGCCATCTGTACTTCTGCAAATGGTTTTCTCTAATCGCTGCCTCAAATGAAGTATAAGATTTCCATAAAGTTTAAAACCGTATCTTGAGAAAACAACAATAAAAGGCATTTATGACATGGTATTTGAATTATACCTGACCTGTGAGCTCTGAGAGCAAAGGACTATGTCTTATTTTTCTTTGTATCTGCAGAAACTGTCATAGCACTTGGCACAAAGTGAGTGTTCAGGAAATGTTGAATGAGAGAGTGAATGATGTAGGAGTATTCCTTTCTCCCTAAGTATCTCAAGATGATCACACCTGCATCTGTGTGAAATGCAGAGGCTTTATCCAATATGGCTGATGTCAGTTCATTTTGATCATCTCTGCTAATCATTTCAAACCATCTGTCTGAAAAAGGAGTGAGTACAATAGCTAGAACAAGCTAGGTTCTGGGAGTGTAGACTTAAGAATGAAATGCTTTGAAGGAATTTGAGAAGGGTAGTAACATGATGAAGTAGTATAAGCAGACTTAATCTAGTACAAATATATGGGCTGTTTGAGACATTGTCCCTGGTGGATTCTGCAGCATGGTACTGTGGTGGTGTAATGCTACATTTGTAGTTAGCACTAATAAAAATTGACTTGTGCCTACTAAATATCTGTAGTCCAGTATAATGTTTTGCTTTAACACAAAAATTGGTGAAAATTAATTGAATTAATTCAGATACTTCAGATTTTTGTGCCTTTCTGTATATATAATTTCAATTCCATATATATAAGCTTACTAAACATTAAAGATATTGAAATACTGATTGCTGTCTAGGCCAGGGGTCCTCAACCCTGGGCCATGGGCTGCACAGCAGGAGATGAGCCAGTGAAGCATCATCTGTATTTACAACCACTTCCCATCGTGTATTACCACCTGAGCTCAGCCTCCTCTCAGATCAGCAGCGGCAATAGATTCTCATAGGAGTGTTAACCCTACTGTGAACTGCGCATGCGAGGGATCTAGGTTGCCCCTCCTTATAAGAATCTAATGCCTGATGATCTGTCACTGTCTTTCTTCACTCCCAGATGGGACTGTCTAGTTGCAGGAAAACAAGCTCAGGGCTCCCACTGATTCTACATTATGGTGAGTTGTATAATTATTCTATTATATATTACTCCCATGTATTTTTTGTTTTTTTTTTTTACAGTACTCTGTGCAAAAAACCTGGTGAAAAAGGATTTTTTCCGTAAGTAAATTAACTTTAAATCTTGTGTATTGAATTATTAATTTTAGAAAATCTTTTTTCACAGGACTTCCTGATCCATTTGCTAAGGTGGTGGTTGATGGATCTGGGCAATGCCATTCTACAGATACTGTGAAGAATACGCTTGATCCAAAGTGGAATCAGCATTATGACCTGTAGGTTTCAACAATTAGTTTGAAATGGAACACAAGTTACTCATGCAGCCGTTTTGTTTTTTAGGTATATTGGAAAGTCTGATTCAGTTACGATCAGTGTATGGAATCACAAGAAGATCCATAAGAAACAAGGTGCTGGATTTCTCGGTTGTGTTCGTCTTCTTTCCAATGCCATCAACCGCCTCAAAGACACTGGTTGTGAGTAGATACGAGTGCTTTTCCAATTAAAATTTTCGTTGCTTTCTTTGTTGACTTCAAATAGATCAGAGGTTGGATTTATGCAAACTCGGGCCAAATGACAATGATACAGTTAGAGGACAGATAGTAGGTAAGTGTGGAATTTAAAGTTACATGAATTTTTGAATCTTAGTAATATTTCTGTCATTTAATAGTAAGTCTTCAGTCCAGAGACCGAATAGGCACAGGAGGACAAGTTGTGGACTGCAGTCGTTTATTTGATAACGATTTACCAGACGGGTAAGCTAACATCACTGAAATCATTAGAGAAATAATGCCTTATCACTCAATATTTTTATTTAAGCTGGGAAGAAAGGAGAACCGCCTCTGGAAGAATCCAGTATCTAAACCATATAACAAGAACTACGCAATGGGAGCGCCCAACACGGTAAGAACATACAAATATTTTCTCATGATCTAGATAACATCTTTTCCTTGTTAATTTTCAATAGACCGGCATCCGAATATTCTAGCCCTGGCAGACCTCTTAGCTGCTTTGTTGATGAGAACACTCCAATTAGTGGAACAAATGGTGCAACATGTGGACAGTCTTCAGATCCCAGGCTGGCAGAGAGGAGAGTCAGGTCACAACGACATAGAAATTACATGAGCAGAACACATTTACATACTCCTCCAGACCTACCAGAAGGCTATGGTATGACAACTACAAAGGAAAAATAAAATGTGGTTTTTGTTATCAGTGTTTATTAATTTTACAGAACAGAGGACAACGCAACAAGGCCAGGTGTATTTCTTACATACACAGACTGGTGTGAGCACATGGCATGATCCAAGAGTGCCCAGGTAAGAACGTATTTTAAGCACTCTTTAGACCAAGGTATTTTTTATTTTATATTTGTTTTTGCAGGGATCTTAGCAACATCAATTGTGAAGAGCTTGGTCCATTGCCTCCTGGATGGGAGATCCGTAATACGGCAACAGGCAGAGTTTATTTCGTTGACCATAACAACAGAACAACACAATTTACAGATCCTCGGCTGTCTGCTAACTTGCATTTAGTTTTAAAGTAAGTTTTTGAAACAATACATGTTAAAATGGACTTTAATAATAACATCTATGTTTACTTCTAGTCGGCAGAACCAATTGAAAGACCAACAGCAACAGCAAGTGGTATCGTTATGTCCTGATGACACAGAATGCCTGACAGTCCCAAGGTACAAGCGAGACCTGGTTCAGAAACTAAAAATTTTGCGGCAAGAACTTTCCCAACAACAGCCTCAGGCAGGTCATTGCCGCATTGAGGTTTCCAGGGAAGAGATTTTTGAGGTAAATTTACGAGCCTTATTTTGTTTTACTATAGTAATAGGGTATTAAAAATTATTTTTTTCAGGAATCATATCGACAGGTCATGAAAATGAGACCAAAAGATCTCTGGAAGCGATTAATGATAAAATTTCGTGGAGAAGAAGGCCTTGACTATGGAGGCGTTGCCAGGTATGGACTTGCTTGCCAGCTTATGACATATGAAAAAATTCCTTGGTCATATCTTGTTTTCTAGGGAATGGTTGTATCTCTTGTCACATGAAATGTTGAATCCATACTATGGCCTCTTCCAGTATTCAAGAGATGATATTTATACATTGCAGATCAATCCTGATTCTGCAGTTAATCCGGTATGATTTGAAGTTATGATGTGAATTGTGACCTAACGAGTATATATACTGTTTTCAATTTCAGGAACATTTATCCTATTTCCACTTTGTTGGACGAATAATGGGAATGGCTGTGTTTCATGGACATTATATTGATGGTGGTTTCACATTGCCTTTTTATAAGCAATTGCTTGGGAAGTCAATTACCTTGGATGACATGGAGTTAGTAGATCCGGATCTTCACAACAGTTTAGTGTGGATACTGTATGTATTGAGTCTTCTATCTCTTCATTATACAGTTACATATCTTTTCCTCTTTCCTATCCAGTGAGAATGATATTACAGGTGTTTTGGACCATACCTTCTGTGTTGAACATAATGCATATGGTGAAATTATTCAGCATGAACTTAAACCAAATGGCAAAAGTATCCCTGTTAATGAAGAAAATAAAAAAGAATATGTCAGGTAAACACTCCTGTGTTCTCAAGGCTGAATTTTGATTATACGAAATCCTGCCGAATGTTTACAGGCTCTATGTGAACTGGAGATTTTTACGAGGCATTGAGGCTCAATTCTTGGCTCTGCAGAAAGGATTTAATGAAGTAATTCCACAACATCTGCTGAAGACATTTGATGAGAAGGAGTTAGAGGTTAGTGCATTAGTATTATAACATCACTAGTGCACAGGTTCATTACTGTGTACTATTTTCACAGCTCATTATTTGTGGACTTGGAAAGATAGATGTTAATGACTGGAAGGTAAACACCCGGTTAAAACACTGTACACCAGACAGCAACATTGTCAAATGGTTCTGGAAAGCTGTGGAGTTTTTTGATGAAGAGCGACGAGCAAGATTGCTTCAGTTTGTGACAGGATCCTCTCGAGTGCCTCTGCAGGGCTTCAAAGCATTGCAAGGTAACAGCCTGAGGTGCAGGCAAGCTGGGCAGAGTGATTTCATCCACATTTCCTTCATTTGCAGGTGCTGCAGGCCCGAGACTCTTTACCATACACCAGATTGATGCCTGCACTAACAACCTGCCGAAAGCCCACACTTGGTAAGGTATTTTTGTAGCTGTATTCCCCATTCAACTGTATAAAATTTGATTTGCTTATTCACAGCTTCAATCGAATAGACATTCCACCCTATGAAAGCTATGAAAAGCTATATGAAAAGCTGCTAACAGCCATTGAAGAAACATGTGGATTTGCTGTGGAATGACAAGCTTCAAGGATTTACCCAGGACTCTATTTATACAACCCTGACTGACAGCCTCCTTTCAGCAGAGTTTCAAAGAATATGCTGAAATACAGGAAAACACTCCCCCCCCCCCCCTTTTTTTTTTTTTTTTTACATTTTAGGACACTGTGAGGGGAAAGGACAATTTTGAAATTCCTTTTCAAGGAAAAAAAAGGTCTTTATGCTTTGCCATGAGGCCACATTCAGCTGCTATTTAAACTTAATATCTTGAACCTAAAGAATGCTGACTTTTCCTACATTTCCAGAGTTAGGCAGTATTCTACACTTAAAGACTACTACTATTTTTATAAAAGGTAATCTATTCAAATTTCTTCACAGATTTCAAGTCTCTCAAACATCAAGACAACTTCAGCAGTCGGTACAAGTCACATTTCATTTTGATTGAATACATGATCTTGAACAGCTCCTGTACTTGCTCTTTGTAAAAAAAAATAAAATTATTTTGAATTATTCTACCTTTGTAAACAATTGGCTAAAAGAATCATCTTTAAGAAATTAAGCCATTTACATGTTTGTGTTTTTCTATAGCAGAGCATTATATTTTGCATTATATGTTTCAACCTAGTCTAAGTGGGTCTTTTTTACATTTTTCAAGAACGGATTTCCTGGAATACAGCGATATAATTTTGGTTGTCAAATTCCTAATGCAACCATTTAGTCTAAACTTAGTCATTTATTTGTGACAATAAGATGTGTTCAGGGGCTCCCTGTTTTTAAGAGACTCTTTTAAAAAAAAAAAAACCTAATGTTTTTATCTTGAGTCAATATGATTAGGTATTTTGGATTTACTTTTAATCTTAAAATACTGCATTTTTATAGCTTCTCAGAGCATGTGGATGGGATGGGATTTTCGTTATTTTGCTGGGTCAGCTTATCTTTAATATATGGACTATTCCTATAAACCAAAGTCTCTGACAAGTGCACCTAATTTATATTGTATTTTAACTACAGTGTAAGTTTCCATTAACAAAACCATCCTAAAGCGTTAACTGCTCATAATTTTAATCAGCTACAGTTATGAAAAAGGAAGAATTTTGCTCTAAAGATTATTAATAAGCTTAGAAAATCCTGCTTTTACCTAACAGAATGAAGTGGGGTTGAGGGGCGGTAGTATGAACAGTGATTCTAACTCTATGGCGTAAATTACTTTGAAGAGTTCATTTTGGAAGTAAGGGAATCCCGCTTCCCTTGGTGTTGAAGATCTGCATCTGATTTTGAAACGTCCAGATTTAGCTTTCAAGGTGCGTGCATGTTGAATGATCCAGAAGCAACGAAAACTCTGGGGTGAGGGATTGAAAAAATCTGAAATCACAGTTGGATTTTTAAATTCAACCATCAAAAATATGTACTATCAGTTTTTTTTTACATTGATGTGAAATAAGCAAATTTTCATGATAATTAAGCTGCAAAATTTAAAGTTATCAAGTAAATAGGTCCTCTGTGTTCTGTTTCATGTGATGGAGTGGGTTTCAGTCTGTGTTCTTGGAGCCAAAGGGTTCCTCAGGGGTGCCTCAGGAGTAATGGTTTAAGAGAAGAGGGGCAATGAGAGGGAGCGAGGGGGAAGGCCTAGTTGGTATTTGAGCAGGGGCCTTAGGCTCCATATCCCCACCCCCTTTACCCAGAACAGCCCATTTTTCTTATGTATATTGGAATTTCAAGTAAGCTTTCATGGGGTGCAGTGGGGCGGGGAGGAATGGATGGGATAAAAAAAGTGGAGATTTTGCTGCTTTAAAAAAGTTGAGAACTACTTGTGTAGTTTTTAAGTATTTTAATGTATTTCATTTGGCCAAATTCAACTGCCACAAGCAAGCTAGTCATAGTTGTAACTGTGCAGTGGTAATATGCTTATGCCTACCTTTTTCCTCTCAAACAATTTGTTTTTTTTACATTGCATTCTGAGTACTGAAGAGCATCTTGAAATGTATGGAAGTGGTTTCTATGCTATTTGATAATCAGTAATGTTCAGCTGTCATGATAGTACTTTACTGGTTGCAGACCCATCTCTCTTTTATATTAAAGCACTAGTGCAGTTTATAATTGTGCCTACTTTTAAAATCTTTCAGTAAAAAAGTACATAATGAATACAGAAATCATAACTGACAGGGATACAGTAATAATGAAATGCTACTATCACTTATTTTAATATACAATATAAAGCAGGCAAATACCATTGCTTTTTGAGTGCCTTTTTAACTTTATACTAATGACTTAATAGAGCTTTAAAAGAAAGAAATTGGCTGGGCATGGTGGCTCACACCTGTAATCCCAGCACTTTGGGAGGCCGAGGTGGGCGGATCACCTGAGGTCAGGAGTTCGAGACCAGCCTGGCCAACGTGGTGAAACCCTGTCTCTACTAAAAATACAAAATTTAGCCGGGCATGGTGGCGCACTCCTGTAATCCAACTACTTGGGAGGCTGAGGCAGGAGAATTGCTTGAATCTGGGAGGCAGAGATTGCAGTGAGCCGAGATCGCACCACTGCACTCCAGCCTGGGCGACAAGAGTGAGACTCCGTCCCCGCCCAAAAAAAAAAAAAAAAGAAATTACTCTCCATAACAGTCTATGTTATCACCAACATATATAAAAACATGATTTAGATTTCCATTTCAAAGTTACATTACCCGATTACTTCCAAATAGGTGCTAAGCAAAAACCCCCAATGTATTATTGAACCATGGACTTGCACCTCATGTTTAATGTGAATATTTATTTCCATGTCCCTCTTAACTGGTTTTTTCTTGTCTTCCCTCTAGCTGTATTGTTATTTCAGATATGTGATATCTGTTTTCATACTCTTGCCTTTCCATCATGAATGCTTAGTTATGAACAGAGATTCCTTTGTAGAGCTCATAGGCAGTACAGAGAGGTAAGTCTTGCCTCAGAGGGCCTTGTATCTTGGTGTAGTTTTTAAATAGTGCATAGTGTATAGTGTATAGTGTACATTTTGTTTTGCACATAGTTTGTTGCCCCGAATGGGTTTTTTACCAAGCCTTTTTTTCTTTCATGTATTTACAGTCCGGAGCACAAGATTCTCTTCTTTCAAATACAATGTAATTCGCTTTACTTTACAACACTAAATCTGGGCTTTGAATTTCCAGTGCATTGGACTGATTGGATTGTTGGGAGTTAGAGGCTGTTCCAACCATCCTTAGTTTGGGAGAGTGGCTCCTTCTGCTTGTTTTCTAAGCGTACAGTCAACGGGTGCCATTTGTGGTATTTAACATGTTAGGATGATTGTTCCAAATGCTGAGTTGTTTTATTTCTAGATGTAATTAGTTCACTTTATGTAATATTCTTCTCTCAGACTGACTTTAAAAACAAAGTTTTATCATTTTCATTGTATTTGTATTTATTACAGAGTGTTTTAGCTTTGATATTCTTTGTATTTTCATTCATTTGTTACATGAGCTTTATCAGTAACATCTGTATAAATGGTTTTTAAAAATTAACTATGTATGTGCCCATGCCGAAGTCGAGCAATAAAATCAATGCTGTTTGCACTGTCACAGCATCAACGTTTTTAAAGAATATTGAGTTTGTAATGAATCGTTTTGAAAACA